TGTCTCTTTCCTTATTCCCCTCAAATCATTCTCCATATTGCAGCCAGAAATTATATTTTAAAACACAATTCTAAAATGTCACTGTCTCCCAAAACCCTTCAGTAGTCTCCCACTGCTCCTAGAGACTGAAATGTTTACCTGCTTACAAGGCAGGGGTTGGCCCCTGAGCACCTTTGCAGCTCCCTCTCTAGATGGATGAAAGTCAGGCTCCCTAACTTCCACCTTCCTCTCCATGTTCCAGCATGTTCTCACCCAGAGCCTCTGGGCCTTTTGTCCTCCTCACTGGAATGCTCCTAGAGGTTTCTCTCCCCTCACAGCCACCTAGTTTACTCAGGTTTTAGAGCCCAGCAAGTCCAGTCTACTCAGTTTTCTTTTTGAAGTTCCTATAACTTCAGTTCCTTTATTTAAGTTTGAGGTTGTACATGTCTTAGTATGCTTATTTGATTACAGTTAGTCTCCCCGCTAGACTGTGAGTGCCCTAAAGGCAGGAACCTTGCCCATCCCCTTTACCACTAGCACCGATCAAAATGCCTGGCACAGGGAGGCGCAATGAACAGCTGTTGAACGAGTGACTTCCAAATCGACAGCAAAGGGGGCGGCTGGATAGCGAGTCGCCCGCTCAGGAGAGATTCTGGGTCGGAAATAAAGATCTGGGAGTCATTTATAATTCCAACCAGACGAGTAGATGGGCTGGCCCAAGCGGTGTGTAGACTGAAGAGATTCTAACTCATGCAAGATAAGCAGCTACGTGGCTCACGGTCACGTCGCAAAAAACCTGGGGGCTCTCCTCCGCCTGCTTGTGGTCCCGTACAAGGCGCTTCCCACCCTGGGTCTCTGAGCCCAGTCGGTGAAAGACGGAAGGAGACCGATTCACAGCCCCAACAGCGCCGGTGATAGTCCCTCTGCCACCCCTTTCCCTCCGCTGCCCTCCCCTCCCCTCCCCTCCCCTCGATGACTTCCTCCAACAGCTGACGAAGCTGGATCCCTGGGCACCGCCTCTTCCGTCCGCGGCACCCGGAGACGCCCGGAAATTTGCGGGCGCGCCGGAAGTTGAGGGGAGTTTCCTGCGAGCTCGGCTTCCTCAACATGGCTGCGCCCTTGTCAGTGGAGGTGGAGTTCGGGTGAGTCACAGAGCTGGGGCGCCGTGGGGATGTGGCTGTCTTTTTCTCTGGTCCTCCTTTGCAGAGGTGGTGCGGAGCTCCTGTTTGACGGTATTAAGAAACATCGAGTCACTTTGCCTGGACAGGAGGAACCCTGTGAGTATTGGCTTTCTGAACCCCTCTCTTGGGACAAGAGTTTGTTCTGTGCATTCCTTTCCAGGGGACATCCGGAACCTGCTCATCTGGATCAAGAAGAATTTGCTAAAAGAGCGGCCAGAGTTGTTCATCCAGGGAGACAGCGTGTGAGTCCCACTCCTCCCTTCCCTGAAGCAGGTGGAGGGAGGGACGGATATTTGAGCCCCCACCCTCGGGTTCAGTCCTGGCCTTCTCTGAATCCGGTTCTCCCCTTCCTCCTCCCTAACTCTTCCAGCTCTGAGATCTGTTTTCAGTTTTCTTGTTACTAAACCGAACTCTTGAGGATTTTTTAAATCCCAGATGAAAGGAGCCTGGTGAATTTCTCAGAAAACTTGGATTCTGCCCTCTGGTTGCCACAGACTTGCTGTGGGACCTTAGGCGACTTACTTCGCTTCTCTGGGCCTCAGTTACTCTCTACACAGAAAGTGCTGAGGAAAAAACGTAGCTAGTACAACTGAAGAGCTAAATATTCTGTTTTATTTCATTGTAATTTAAATAGCCACATGCAGCTAGTAGATTACCATACAGTGCAGCACGGGTCTAGAATTCCAAGGAGTCATTGACTCTGTGCGTGCACACACCCATGCACATGCACACACACTCACTGGGGACACCCCATAGAAGCCCAGTGCAGTCTCCTTGGAAAGGACCAGGTTCCAGTTGCCACGAAGTTACTTCTAAAACAAGGCCAGTCCCCCACGTGAAAGGTGGCCGGTGCAGTTGTGAGGCTCGCTTATTTGCCTCGAAGCATAGGTCACTGTCAGGTCCTAAGGGATCAGGCCTAGGGGATCAGCCCTCCTTCAGGTCATGGTCCAGTGGTCCTGGAGGCCACCTCTAAGGCCAGCAGTGCTCCTTGGGCCATTACCAGTGGGAGCCAGGCTAAGCTGCCTGACCAAATGTTGACCTACCCTGCCTTATGCCAGGCAGGACTGCACGTGAGCATTGCCATGTGGCATGGCAACTGATTCGGAAGAGGCAAAACAGCCTTCTCTCCAGGATGGGCATGCAGAGGCCTAAAAAAAAGCCGAAGTTCTTTTCCAGGGCTAACGAGAATAAGATTAGACCCCTGGAAAAGTCCTACTAATGGTTACCATGACAGTGTGGCAAGCACTCCACACATATCAGCTCATTTCGTTTTCGTATAGGCCTTGTGGGTTAGACAGTATCACTTATCCCATTTTCAGATGAGGAACCTGATACTCAGAAACAAAATGACCTGCCCATGGTCTGGGTGGTGGTGCTGGCTGGCATTTGCACCCATTTTCCATCTGGCTACAAAGACCATGCATGACTGACCTGGTTTCCTTCACACTCAGACCAGCCTCCCCTTCCTGGGATATCTTTAGCCAGACCCCAGGAGGAAGGCTCCTCAGCACACTCTCCTGCAGCCCAAAGCTCTCAGCCTCTCTTCCTCTGTGCTACTGCCTCCTGCCTCTCACTCCTTGCTACTCACCACCATCTTTCCCACAGGCGGCCAGGAATTCTGGTGCTGATTAACGATGCCGACTGGGAGCTACTGGTCAGTACCTTGGGGGACATCCCTCCCCCAGCCCCTGCCCTTGCTGCTTCAGTGGGAAAGCGTTGGGCCTCTCCTCAGGCACATATAGAGTGGCTGGGTAATCCTCCGCCCCACTCCAGCCCCACACTGAGGCTGCTGGAGTCTCCCACTCCAGGTGAGGAAGGGATGGGTAGCTGGGGACATGGGAGTACTCCTCCATCCTGAAGATTTGCAGGTTGAGGTATAGGATACCCATTTTTCTGGTAGAGTCTGTCTCTTCCAGAGCAGCCAGTCCTCAGCCCCTGTTCTCCCAACTCCTGGGGTGGACCTGGGAAGGTGGCCCTGAGGGTCTCCCGCTCCCCTCTCTCCCGCACCAGGGTGAGCTGGACTACCAGCTTCAGGACCAGGACAGCGTCCTCTTCATCTCCACTCTGCACGGCGGCTGAGGGCCCTTCTCTGGGCCTGGGCACCCTTAGAGGGGAGAACGAAGCAATCAGACATCCCCTTGGGCCCTGCTTCCAGGTCTCCCTGTCCCCCTTGCCTGCCTTCTTCCCTGCTCTGTCCCCTAAGCTCCCTCCAGGCAGGGAAAAGAGGCCAGGTGCTAAAAATGAGCCTTTCTCAAGCACGTGAGCAGCGGAAGGCAGACAGGCGCCAGAGCCCAGCACTCCCTTTTCCAGCAGCTGTGGTGGGGGAGGGTTCCCCTCCAGTTTGTCAAGAGTTGAAGGAGGCTCTGTGGCCAGGTGACCTGGCTGCCTTCCACTCCTTGTACCTCAGTCTAAACATGGAGTGGCCGCTGACAAGGCGCTCCAGCCCCAGAGCCAGCGTCTTCATGGGGAAGATGAATGGACCTGAGTAGCTGAAGGAAGGCCCCTCCCTACCCAAAGACTGGAGGCTTCTCAGCCTCAATTTCCCTGTCTGTACAGCTGAGGGCTCTGCCTGTCCCCCACTGCTATCAGTATGGAACCCCAGCTGGGGTCCCCTATTGAGTGCCGACTCCCCCCACCGCCAGCAGCTGCTCCTCCAGCCACACCCCTCCTGCTCCCCCCACCCCTAGCCCTTGACCCTGGCTGGCCTGCCCCGCTCCACAGGCCACCAGATGGGCTCCTGAGACCCTCCCCAGGCTGCTTACAGCTCATTCTGCTGGGGGTAGAGATGAGGGGAGGGAGTAAGTTAAACCTTGGACTAGCAAGTAGAAGCCTGGGGGGATGCGTGTGCCTCAGTTTCCTCCTCCACAACTGAATATAGTGGCTGAAAACTGGGGAGATACTTGATGGCGCGAATGTCCGTTTTCTCTCCCTTCCCACCTCCTGCAGGAAGCAGGACGGGGCAGGCAGCACCTGGTAGGCACAGTGCTTTGCCCCTCCTCCCCTTCCCTTCTGGAAGTCTTGGGGCCTCAGTGCTTGCAACAGCCGGCCTTGGGCAAATAAAAGACTAGGTTGTTTACTAGCCTTGCTTGGAGCTTCATCCTTGGAAACGGGTGGCACCTCATATCCCCCCAGCCGTGGTCTGTGATACAACCTCTCCATCCTCAGCCTAGGGCCTCAGAGCTACCCTTCACCCAAAAGAGGGGTGGGGGTGAACACTCAGACAATCTGAGAGGGGGTAGTCTAATAGAGCCATCTGGAGAAGGGAGTGGCAGAGCCAGTCTGTGCTGACCAGTCTGTGTCCCGGGACGCATCCCCACCCGTCTGTCCAAGGCTTTGTCCCACCAGCTGCAGCCAGCAGCCTCAGAACCCAAAATGAGGGTAGCATAGATAAGACTGCTGAGCCCCCTTTCTGTGGTCTTTCCTTTCCATGACCTAGAGAAAAGAGCTTTGCTGGAGGGAGACCCCCAAAAAGAATTAGGGTGCTAACATCCCACCAAAAGCATCATCCCACCCAAAATGTTGCTTTTCATTCTATGTCAATAATTTAAGGTGGAATTTCTCTCACCCTGTGGAGATGAAAGTGGCAAAAGGTTGTCCCAGCAGTGTTGGGGGATGGGGTGTGCACATCATTCTTTTGGGGGTAGATGACCTGCTGGCTGGTGGGCTTTTCTCCAGGACTACTGCAGGTAGAGACCCTCTGGGCTTGTGTGGAGTGGGAGCAGCCGTGTTGGGACTATGGGGAGGAGCTGGTCTGGGTGCAAATTAAGGCCAGTGTTGGGGTCTGAGTGCTGTCCAGAAAGGCTGTGTGACCAACCCTCACTAGTTCCTGAGGTCAGGGTCTCCATGTTAGGGAACAGAGCAAGAGACTTGGAACAGCTCCCTACAGCTGCACTTCTAGAAGGTCAGCCTGTCCGATTCTTGTAACCTGGAGGTCCCTCCCCATCTGCAGCCCCCTGAGCTGCAGGAGCGGCCCCATCAGTGCACCTGATTGGAACACACTAGATTTCAGGTCCTGGAAACTGGGCGCTAGGATCCGTTTCCCTGGCTGCAGAGAGTGGGAGGTGTGATGTGGAATATCCCTTCTCCCAGCACACCCCAATTAATACTGAAGAGTAGGGCAGGAGGAGGTGCTGGGAAAACCGGGTTTCTTGGCACATGGGGGTGCAAGCACTGTGGTTGAAATTGGCCATGTCCAAGGCACACCAGACGATTTCAGGTCATTTTTAGCCCTAGACTGGAAAGGGGTCAGGGGACAGGTGACCTGGGCTCAGCCCCCAGCAGCTCCCAACTGCCCCTCTCCCAAGCAACTCCTGATCCCTGCTTTTGAGGAAATAAACAAATAAAACCCCGCTATCTCCGAAGATTTTTCTTTAATGAAAAGGATTCGTTTTTC